CTTTCTTGCCTATACCAGGACAAACTCAGCTCTTTATCCCTTTTCCGAATTTTCCTGGTACTTTCACTTTGAATATAGCGCTTAATTAACATTCTGCCTTGTACCTAGGACTAACACACTATAAATTCCCAGAAGACAAAGTAGGGGAATACAATAACAGGATATAGAATTTTAACAGCTAAATTAGATGAATTTATGGGTGACCTTTATTGGGCAAAAGAAAATGTTAAGTTAGTATAAGATTTAGTATAAGCTACCATCTCAAAACTCAGGGTCTCACTGGAAGAGAAAGTGACTCCAGGTAGAATTCCTCAGGGAGACATTCACTTCCATCATTCGCTGAACCAGGAGCTTTGGACAGCCTCGGATTGCACCCGCATATCCAAGGACACCACATCAGCGGACAAGTCATAAACAGCCTTGGGAATACGCGGAAAGGTCAAATTTACCTAAACAATTAAATTCTCTTTTAAATTTTAAGGAAACACAAGTATGCTTTCGCTTTAGGTAGGGCATTTGAGAGCAAAATGTACTAATACTTTGAATCCGCCAAGCAGACACGATCTGGGTTTGACCGTTCTCTCCGGGTAAAGGTGAAGGCTGACCACGGGGGCCGCTCTCCCTCCAGGCCCCAGCCACGCCCTCTAACCCAGGTTCCCGTCCTGCACCGCGCCGCAAGTCCCCCCACCGTTCAGCGCAACCGGGCCCTCCCAGCCCCGCCGCCGTCCCCCTCCCCCGCCCTGGCTCTCTTTCCGCGCTGCGGTCAGCCTCGGCGTCCCACAGAGAGGGCCAGAGGTGGAAACGCAGAAAACCAAACCAGGACTATCAGAGATTGCCCGGAGAGGGGATGCGACCCCTCCCCAGGTCGCAGCGACGGCGCACGCAAGGGTCACGGAGCATGCGTTGGCTACCCGGCGCCGGGGACCGCTGCCACCCCGCCTAGCGCAGCGCCCCGTCCTTCCGCAGCCCAACCGCCTCTTCCCGCCCCGCCCCATCCCGCCCACGGGCTCCAGTGGGCGGGACCAGAGGAGTCCCGCGTTCGGGGAGTATGTCAAGGCCGTGACCCGTGTATTATTGTCCGAGTGGCCGGAACGGGAGCCAACATGGCAGCGGGGTTCGGGCGATGCTGCAGGGTGAGAGGGAGCCCAGCGGTGCGGTGGGGCTGCAAATTTATTTTAATAAAAGTGTTCTTTACAGGTCCTGAGAAGTATTTCTCGTTTTCATTGGAGATCACAGCATACAAAAGCCAATCGACAACGTGAACCAGGATTAGGATTTAGTTTTGGTATATGTTCGGTTCTATCTTTTGACTTTAAAAGTTTTAACTTTTCTAAATAATTTTCCCTTAGAGTTCACCGAACAGCAGAAAGAATTTCAAGCTACTGCTCGTAAATTTGCCAGAGAGGAAATCATCCCAGTGGCTGCAGAATATGATAAAACTGGTGAAGTAGGTATATACATTTTAAAGAGGGAAAAATCAATATATTTTAACTCAGTTCTTTTTCTTCTAGTATCCAGTCCCCCTAATTAGAAGAGCCTGGGAACTTGGTTTAATGAACACACACATTCCAGAGAACTGTGGTAAGCTTTCTTTATATTTTTAATACTGGAATAAATGACTTTCTACCTTTGTCTTCCTGCTCAGACTACAGTGTTTGCCCACTTTTGGAAGCTTGCACTCTATACCTAGATGCGTTTTTCCTTCTTCTAACTGGTTCCAACCTTAACTTGCACCTAAACCTTGGTAACTTCCGTTTCTAGAGTTGGTCAATTTGTTTACAATGTGTTGAAACATTTTGATACTGTAGGAGGTCTTGGACTTGGAACTTTTGATGCTTGTTTAATTAGTGAAGAATTGGCTTATGGATGTACAGGGGTTCAGACTGCTATTGAAGGAAATTCTTTGGGGGTAAGTGACTTAGAAAATTAACTACCTAACTCCTTGATTTTTTAATGTCAATTTTCTTCGGTAGCAAATGCCTATTATTATTGCTGGAAATGATCAACAAAAGAAGAAGTATTTGGGGAGAATGACTGAGGAGCCATTGATGTGTGTGAGTATGTGTAACTGCCGCTTTATTTCACAAATTTCATTTCTCTTGTTTTTATATATTCAAGGCTTATTGTGTAACAGAACCTGGAGCAGGCTCTGATGTAGCTGGTATAAAGACCAAAGCAGAAAAGAAAGGAGATGAGTATATTATTAATGGTCAGAAGATGTGGATAACCAACGGAGGAAAAGCTAATTGGTATGTTGTTCAAAACATCTTTGTATATTTTTTATCACCATTATCCGGTATGTGTATCTCTTAGGTATTTTTTATTGGCACGTTCTGATCCAGATCCTAAAGCTCCTGCTAATAAAGCCTTTACTGGATTCATTGTGGAAGCAGATACCCCAGGAATTCAGATTGGGAGAAAGGTAAAGTATTTATTAATGATTAGGGCCCCAAAAATTCCTTAAAATATATCAATTTTCTTATTAGGAATTAAACATGGGCCAGCGATGTTCAGATACTAGAGGAATTGTCTTCGAAGATGTGAAAGTGCCTAAAGAAAATGTTTTAATTGGTGACGGAGCTGGTTTCAAAGTTGCAATGGGAGCTTTTGATAAAACCAGACCTGTAGTAAGTAATATGGGTTCATAATCTTTATAGGAAACTTTTGCTTTATAATATCTTAAAATACTAGGTAGCTGCTGGTGCTGTTGGATTAGCACAAAGAGCTTTGGATGAAGCTACCAAGTATGCCCTGGAAAGGAAAACTTTCGGAAAGCTACTTGTAGAGGTAATTTTAATACTGCTTGCTTTGTTCAAATGATATCCTTTAATTTTTTTCTTTTTAATTCTAGCACCAAGCAATATCATTTATGCTGGCTGAAATGGCAATGAAAGTTGAACTAGCTAGAATGAGTTACCAGAGAGCAGCTTGGGAGGTTGATTCTGGTCGTCGAAATACCTATTATGCTTCTATTGCAAAGGCATTTGCTGGAGATATTGCAAATCAGTTAGCTACTGATGCTGTGCAGATACTTGGAGGCAATGGATTTAATACAGAATATCCTGTAGAAAAACTAATGAGGGATGCCAAAATCTATCAGGTAAGGTTAAAGATGATTTTTTTGGTTTGCAAATATTTAACCTACACTTATATTTTTCTTGCAGATTTATGAAGGTACTTCACAAATTCAAAGACTTATTGTAGCCCGTGAACACATTGACAAGTACAAAAATTAAAAAAATTACTGTAGAAATATTGAATAACTAGAACACAAGCCACTGTTTCAGCTCCAGAAAAAAGAAAGGGCTTTAACGTTTTTTCCAGTGAAAACAAATCCTCTTATATTAAATCTAAGCAACTGCTTATTATAGTAGTTTATACTTTTGCTTAACTCTGTTATGTCTCTTAAGCAGGTTTGGTTTTTATTAAAATGATGTGTTTTCTTTAGTACCACTTTACTTGAATTACATTAACCTAGAAAACTACATAGGTTATTTTGATCTCTTAAGATTAATGTAGCAGAAATTTCTTGGAATTTTATTTTTGTAATGACAGAAAAGTGGGCTTAGAAAGTATTCAAGATGTTACAAAATTTACATTTAGAAAATATTGTAGTATTTGAATACTGTCAACTTGACAGTAACTTTGTAGACTTAATGGTATTATTAAAGTTCTTTTTATTGCAGTTTGGAAAGCATTTGTGAAACTTTCTGTTTGGCACAGAAACAGTCAAAATTTTGACATTCATATTCTCCTATTTTACAGCTACAAGAACTTTCTTGAAAATCTTATTTAATTCTGAGCCCATATTTCACTTACCTTATTTAAAATAAATCAATAAAGCTTGCCTTAAATTATTTTTATATGACTGTTGGTCTCTAGGTAGCCTTTGGTCTATTGTACACAATCTCATTTCATATGTTTGCATTTTGGCAAAGAACTTAATAAAATTGTTCAGTGCTTATTATCATATCTTTCTGTATTTTTTCCAGGAAATTTCATTACTTCGTGTAATAGTGTATATTTCTTGTATTTACTATGATGAAAAAAGGTCGTTTTAATTTTGAATTGAATAAAGTTACCTGTTCATTTTTTATTAGATATTTTAAAGACTTCAGAAAATATAAATATGAAATAATTTAAGAACCCAAATCTCTGAATTTAATATTTCTTTGTAATTCTAA